CCACCAAAGCAAACCTCATCTCAAGACTCTGTGGCCAGGCCCTCACAACCTCCTGCCAGGCTCTCGCTACCTACCCATCAACAGCAAGACTCCCAGGCCATCTCAATCCCCCCAAAGAGCCCTGTTCCTCCAGCCCCACGGCTTCTGTTCACCTGCCGTGCTGTCCCCGCCTCTGCCCACCCACTCATCCTGCAGATCTGGAGCAGCATTCCAGGGCCTGGTAAGTGTGCGCCATTTTGGGTTACTACGGGTCTCGCCAGGCGCGGTGGCGAGTTTTGCCCCCCACGCTCCCCAGCGCCTGCACCTGGGCGGAGAGGTAGATAAGGCTGGGAGATCTTAGCCTTTTGCAAGGCAAACACCAGGCAGGAACGCCCAGAACCTCGGAGGAGGAGGAGGGGAAGATCCCCAGGTGGAGACCAAGGTGCCCCTCACGCTGAGTCGTCTAGGAGACCCTCCCTAGTTTAAAAAGTGTTTATTTGCTCGGAGAACATTTCAGGAGGCCTTCCTGGGACCCCAAGTGTGCCGCCCCCCGGGAGGGGCCTGGAGACGCCCGCGCGGCCCCCCTGCAAAGTTTTACCGGCCCTGGGCGCCCCCGGCCCTGGCACCCACGCGGGGAGCCGCAGTGGGCCGGGCCGCGCGGCCGCCGCCTCCCACCGCTCCCGCGCCCGCTCCCGCCCCCGGCGCGTCTCCTCCGGGCCCGCGCCGCGGCGGGCTCAGTCCTCAGCGGGGCGCGTGGCGAGCGGACTCGACTCGGCACCGCTGTGCACCATGGCCCGGGCCCTGTGCCGCCTCCCGCGGCGCGGCCTCTGGCTGCTCCTGGGTGAGTAGGTCCAGGGGTCCCGGCCGAGCTCCCTTCCCCTGGCCAGCCGGTGTCCTCTAGGGGAGAGGAGGGGAGCGGGTGGGAGCGGGTGGGAGCGGGTGGGGGCGGGCGCCGCGGGCGCACAGATCCGCTGCCCTTGAACGCGGGCCGCCCCGGTTCCAGGCGGGAGGCCCCAGGGCACAGGGGAGGCGGAGGGCGCGGACCGGTGTTGCGCTTCTCGCCGGGGAAGGGACGGCTTTGGGGACGTCGGAGAGCGGGCATTCTGGAAAGCGTGGGGTGAGTCAGCCCTGCACACTGGAGAACTAGTTTTCAGAAGGAAAAACAGGACGCGGGGTTCCCCAGCCCCGCACCTCGTTTCTCAGGCTGTGCGCCGCGGTGACTGCCAGCGCAGGCTCCCTTCCCTAGGCCGTCCCGCGTTGCAAAACCTGCAGACGGGCACCTTGCAGAAGACGCAGTGTTCGGGAATCAGAACCACAGCCGGTTTGTATGGAAATTAGTCAACACTGACAATCCCGCCATCTCTTCATGGCCGTGTCTATTTCAGCCCATCACCTCTTCATGACCACTGCCTGCCAGGAGGCTAACTACGGTGCCCTCCTCCGGGAGCTCTGCCTCACCCAGTTCCAGGTAGACATGGAGGCCGTCGGGGAGACGCTGTGGTGTGACTGGGGCAGGACCATCAGGTGAGTCCCATGGCCCCTGGTGGGCAGGACACCAGGGTCTTACCACCTCCTCTTCCATCCGCAGGAGCTACAGGGAGCTGGCCGACTGCACCTGGCACATGGCGGAGAAGCTGGGCTGCTTCTGGCCCAATGCAGAGGTGGACAGGTTCTTCCTGGCAGTGCATGGCCGCTACTTCAGGAGCTGCCCCATCTCAGGCAGGGCCGTGCGGGACCCGCCCGGCAGCATCCTCTACCCCTTCATCGTGGTCCCCATCACGGTGACCCTGCTGGTGACGGCACTGGTGGTCTGGCAGAGCAAGCGCACTGAGGGCATTGTGTAGGCGGGGCCCAGGCTGCCCGCGGGTGCACCCAGGCTGCAGGGTGAGGCCAGGCAGGCCTGGGTAGGGGCAGCTTCTGGAGCCTTGGGACAGAGCAGGCCCACAATGCCCCCCTTCTTCCAGCCAAGAAGAGCTCACAGGAGTCCAGAGTAGCCGAGGCTCTGGTATTAACCTGGAAGCCCCCCTGGCTGGAGGCCACCGCCACCCTAGGAAGGGGGCAGGGACGTGACCTTGACTTACCTCTGGAAAGGGTCCCAGCCTAGACTGCTTACCCCATAGCCACATTTGTGGATGAGTGGTTTGTGATTAAAAGGGATGTTCTTGAACTTGGAAAGACTCATTATCTCTGGGTACCCAT